GCTCCATCTCGGCTCACTGCAACCTCTGCCTCCCAGGTTCAAGCGATTCTCCTGCCTCAGCCTCCCGAGTAGCTGGGACTACAGGCGCCCGCCACCACGCCCGGCTAATTTTTTGTATTTTTAGTAGAGACAGGGTTTCATCGTATTAGCCAGGATGGTCTCGATCTCCTGACCTCATGATCTGCCCGCCTCGGCCTCCCAAAGTGCTGGGATTACAGGCGTGAGCCACGGCGCCCGGCCAATTTCTAATTTTGCAGCTGATTTATTAGTCCTGCAAAGGCAGACTGGTCTTCAGGCAAGACGGGGGTTTTTTCTGGAAAGGGCTGTTGACTTTGATTCAGAGTGAAACCATGAACTGAAATCCTTCCCAAAGTTAGCTCTGCCCACGCCCAGGAATGAACCAGGACAGCTTAAGGGTGGGAAGCACGACGGAGCCCCTTAGGTCTCATCTCTTCCACTGTCATTTCCTCAGTGATAATTTTTGCAAAGGCGGTTTCAGAGGCCGCAGTGACGTGAGATCGCGCCACTGCACTCCAGCCTGGGCGACAGAGAGAGTCCCTGTCTCACGAAAAGAACTAAACGGAAAAAAAAAAAAAAAAAAAATAGGGCGGTGCCACGGCCTTCGGGGAAGCCGGCAGAGAGGTGCGGGCGCCCAGCCCAGGGCAGGCGGGCAGGGCTGAGGGCGCGGATCCCCAACCAGGCCCCGCGCACCTTCATGACGGTTCAGAACTGCTCCGAGGCAAACTCAGACAACTCTCTGAGGACAACGTCCGCCCCCGCGGCGCCCGCCTCTCTTCGGGGCCAGGGACCGGGGTGTCGGTCCTATTCGAAAGGGACGGAGAACTACATTTCCCGGCATGCCATCGCGCACTCCGGGCCTGCGACGGAAAGAGCTCTTCGCAGCCGAACGTCATTTCCGCTGCGCTACTGGGACCACGTTCTGTAGTCGTGAGCGGAGGCCTGGTATGGCGCCCGGTTTCCGGTTTCCGGCGACGGAAGTGACGCTATCACGGCGCGCCAAGGCGTCAGTCGAGGAGTCAAGGCAGCAATGAATCGTGTCTTGTGTGCCCCGGCGGCCGGGTGAGCTCCTCAAGGTCTCGGAGGGCCGAGGGGGGCGGAGCGCTTACTGCTCTCTCTCTTCCAGGGCCGTCCGGGCGCTGAGGCTCATAGGCTGGGCTTCCCGAAGCCTTCATCCGTTGCCCGGTTCCCGGGATCGGGCCCACCCTGCCGCCGAGGAAGAGGACGACCCTGACCGCCCCATTGAGTTTTCCTCCAGCAAAGCCAACCCTCACCGCTGGTCGGTGGGCCATACCATGGGAAAGGGACATCAGCGGCCCTGGTGGAAGGTGCTGCCCCTCAGCTGCTTCCTCGTGGCGCTGATCATCTGGTGCTACCTGAGGGAGGAGAGCGAGGCGGACCAGTGGTTGAGACAGGTGTGGGGAGAGGTGCCAGAGCCCAGTGATCGTTCTGAGGAGCCTGAGACTCCAGCTGCCTACAGAGCGAGAACTTGACGGGGTGCCCGCTGGGGCTGGCAGGAAGGGAGCCGACAGCCGCCCTTCGGATTTGATGTCACGTTTGCCCGTGACTGTCCTGGCTATGCGTGCGTCCTCAGCACTGAAGGACTTGGCTGGTGGATGGGGCACTTGGCTATGCTGATTCGCGTGAAGGCGGAGCAGAATCTCAGCAGATCGGAAACTGCTCCTCGCCTGGCTCTTGATGTCCAAGGATTCCATCGGCAAGACTTCTCAGATCCTTGGGGAAGGTTTCAGTTGCACTGTATGCTGTTGGATTTGCCAAGTCTTTGTATAACATAATCATGTTTCCAAAGCACTTCTGGTGACACTTGTCATCCAGTGTTAGTTTGCAGGTAATTTGCTTTCTGAGATAGAATATCTGGCAGAAGTGTGAAACTGTATTGCATGCTGCGGCCTGTGCAAGGAACACTTCCACATGTGAGTTTTACACAACAACAAATGAAAATAAATTTTAATTTTATAATATGGGATTAGATGATTCCCTTTTTTTGCATCTAGTTTT